TCCTACCTCAGCCTCCCAAGTAGCTGGGACTGTGGACGCACACCACTACACCCGGCTATTTTTTTTTAAAATTTTTTATTTTTTTGGTATTTTTGTAGCAATGGGGTTTCACCATGTTGCCCAGGCTGGTCACAAACTTCTGGGCTTGGATGATCCTCCTGTCTTGGCCTCCCAGTGTTAGGATTACAGGTGCGAGCCACCGCGTCTGGCTGATGTCTTCTCATGATGAGATTCCGGTTGTGCCTTCCTGGCTGGAATGCCACATAGATGATGCTGTGACCTGCGAAGACCTTCACATCTGGAGGCACACGACACCCTCCTGCCTCTCACAGGTGATTTATTTTAACCCCTTGGTCAAGATGTCTGATTCCTCTACTGTATAGTTACTCTTTTTCCTTTTGTTACTAATAAGCAATCTATCAAGAGATGCTTCGTGACCGTGCTGACACCCTCCCCCCTCACTGAAGTCTTCCCCCCAGATTTAGCCCCCACTGATGAGTTTTGCACACAGGCTGTCTTCTTGTAGGCAGCCCCCTCTGCTACCTTTGTTTTTCCGGGAAGGACCTTAGATCCTGGGTAGGTGCTCATCCTGCCTGGCAGTCGAGTGCAATGCTGCTGTCCTGGCCAATGCCCAGCCTTCCTCATTTGCCCCGGCTTCAAGGCATTGGTTCACAGTCCCGTACGGGCAGCTAGACCATCTCACAGCAAGCAGCACTCTGGGAGGCTCATCTCATTTCCTGCCCTGGAAGCTTCCCTTCCTCACTGCAGCCACTGAAGCTGCAGGCTAGATCAAGGGGACCACAGAGTTGTCCAGTCCCCAGGGTGGGGGTGCCAGGAGCCCTTGTCCTCCGTAGCAGGTCTCAGAGGCTGACGATGGGGAAATCGCACTGGTGAAGCTGCCGTGGGGTCAGGAGGAACCTGCGATAAGACGCCCAACAGTTAGGGCAGGTGCTTTGAGGTTTGGAGCCTGGGACCCCACAGGAAGTGACTTCGTGCTGAGCTAATGTTGCTTCATCCTGGCGCCAGTCTCAGGCCAAGAGCTGCAGGCTGGCATGGCTGGGGGGATGTCAGCGGAGTGCCCTGAGCCTGGGCCAGGAGGTCTGCAGGGCCAGTCCCCAGGGCCAGGCAGGCAGTGTCCCCCTCCCATCACGCCCACCTCCTGGAGCCTGCCCCCGTGGAGGGCCTACGTGGCTGCCGCCGTCCTCTGCTACATCAACCTCCTGAATTACATGAACTGGTTCATCATTGCAGGTGAGGAGGGGATGGCTACCCTGGGCAGTACCCCGTTTCCTGAGCACTGTCCCTCTGTCTGCAGGAGTGCTGCTGGATATACAGGAGGTTTTCCAGATCAGTGACAACCATGCTGGTTTGCTTCAGACTGGTAAGGAGGAGCCCTGGCTCTGGAGCCGGGGCGGATCCAGGCTGCCCCTGTGTGTCTCCTTCAGTCTTCGTTAGCTGCCTGCTGCTGTCTGCACCTGTGTTTGGCTACCTGGGCGACCGACATAGCCGCAAGGCTACCATGAGCTTCGGTATCTTGCTGTGGTCAGGAGCTGGCCTCTCTAGCTCCTTCATCTCCCCCCGGGTACGTGTCCATGCCCCTGTCCAGGCCCCTGAAACTCACCGTGGTCTTGTGCCTGCTCGCCCAGTATTCTTGGCTCTTCTTCCTGTCCCGGGGCATCGTGGGCACTGGCTCGGCCAGCTACTCCACCATCGCGCCCACCGTCCTGGGCGACCTCTTCGTGAGGGACCAGCGCACCCGCGTGCTGGCTGTCTTCTACATCTTTATCCCCGTTGGAAGGTTGGTATCACCCGTGGGTCTACTTCCCCAGGCACAGCCCATCGCCCCTGCCCCTTTGTTGCAGTGGTCTGGGCTACGTGCTGGGGTCGGCTGTGACGATGCTGACTGGGAACTGGCGCTGGGCCCTCCGAGTGAGTCCAGCTTCCTTTTCTTCCCTCTGCTTGCCCTGAGCTTCCTGGGCCCTCCTGTCCCCAGGTCATGCCCTGCCTGGAGGCCGTGGCCTTGATCCTGCTTATCCTGCTGGTTCCAGACCCACCCCGGGGAGCTGCCGAGACACAGGGGGAGGGGGCCGTGGGAGGCTTCAGGAGCAGCTGGTGTGAGGACGTCAGATACCTGGGGAAAAAGTGAGTATCCCTGCTACCCCCTGCAAGGCACACTGACCAACCCTTCTGTGCTCTTCCCCATCAGCCTGATTTTTGGGGCACTGACCATCATGACCGGCGTCATTGGGGTCATCTTGGGGGCAGAAGCTGCGAGGAGGTACAAGAAAGTCATTCCAGGAGCTGAGCCCCTCATCTGCGCCTCCAGCCTGCTTGCCACAGCCCCCTGCCTCTACCTGGCTCTCGTCCTGGCCCCGACCACCCTGCTGGCCTCCTATGTAAGTGAGAGCCTCTATGGAGGTGGGGACAGTCTGAGTAGAGCTTGTTATCCCCATTTTACAGATCAGTAAAGAGAAGCTTGGCTGGACGCGGTGGCTCATGTCTGTAATCCTAGCACTTTGGGAGGTCAAGGCCGGCCTGGCCAATATGGTGAAACCCTGTCTCTACTAAAAATACAAAAAATTAGCTGGGCATGGTGGCAGGCACCTATAATCCCAGCTGCTTGGGAGGCTGAGGCAGGAGAATCGCTTGAACGCGGGAGGTGGAGGTTGCAGTGAGCTGAGATTGCGCCACTGCACTCCAGCCTGGGCAATGGAGCAAGACTCCATCTTGGGGGAAAAAAACAGAGAGAGAAGCTTACCAGGAGTTCCACAGTGAAGAAGGGGCAGAACTGGGATTTGAGCCTGAGCTTTTCTGACTGTAAAAGGTGTCCTCTGAGCATTGGGTTAATGTGTTAATTTGAGAAAATAGGACTCATTTATTGCCAGGGCATATTGTGGGCCCAAGAAGAAATAGAGCAATTCTCCCCAGGTTACAGAGGAGGGAAGCAAGGCCCAGATTGGTTATGGCCAATGTGGACGCTGCTTTAAGGGCAATAATCATGGTAATATCAAGTGTTCCAAATCCACATCCCATCACACCCCTTCATGGGCCTCACACTCTGGCTGTGCCAGCCGTGTGGGCACACACACTTCCCAGACTTTGCACGCGTCCATTTCTTCCACCAAGAACACCAGTTCCTCTTTTGTGCATCCTGAAATCCTCCTTCTGCAAGACTCAACTCAAAGTCCGCTTCCTCCAAAAGCCTTCCCCTACCACTCTATCCTCACACCAGAATTCACGTTCCCACTTGGGCTCAGCACCTGTTTGGGTCCCATGAGGCACCAAGGTTTATGGGGCCTGTCCACAGACAGGGAGCCCAAAGGGCAGGACCAGAGCCAGAGGGTCCCTGTGTGCAGCCGTGTCCCTGGCTCCCCAAAGCCCCAGCCCTGCCTGTCCCCCAACATGGGAAAGGGCTACTGCTTCTGGGAAGATGACGCCAGCCCAGCCACAAGCAGAGGGGCTAGACCTCTCCTCCTTTCCCAGCTCCATGGCCCTGGGCCCTGTGGCTGCAGACACAGATGCGCTTGCACATGTTAACCAGGTTTACTGAGCAGACTGGACTTTGGAAAAGTAAACCAGCCACAACTTTATTGTCCTCACACTAGTTTGGCTGCATCTCCTACCCATGGCCAGAGCCCATTGCTTCTCTAGTCACACACATGAACTAAACAGTCTGGTCCCACTGAAATCAAAACAACTTTAGCCCTGCTTCCAAATAAAGCTTTTTTTT